TAGAGCCTAGCACATAGTAAACAATCAAAAATACCATTACTATTATTATGATTAATGAATGGAAAGAAGCTAAGTCAGAAATTTAAGAGGGAAATGTTCCCCCTCCCTCTCTCCATCCAAAAGAGGGTCTAGGGTTTGGGTGACGACGGGTGACTGGGCGTTTCACATTTAGTTTCTCTTTCAAGGCCTTCTCTTCTGACCTTTCTCATAAGGATGGGAAGTCACTTGTCCCCTCCCCCATCGGCCGATTCCTTGAAATTTTAAGATTTGTCTGAATATGAGCTGGCCAGCCCCTCTCCTTAGAAATCCCCTCTTGGTTCCCAGGACTGAGAAAAGGGGGAAAATGAAGGGGGCTATTCCAAGCCAGTCTCCCTCCAGCTGTTCCTTTGACCCAGGTGTTGGACATAGGAAAACAGTAAATAGAGGAAGGGGAGGGTTTGCTGAGCCCCAGAGGCCTGAGATGTGGGATGGGGGTCCTGGGCCTCCTCCCAAGGTACCTGGCCTTTCAGCTCTGCTTGCCCCAAGGGAAGGACTGGTTCCCACATAGTGGGCAGGCACAGTGATGACCTTGGAGGCCACCCCAGGATCTCATGGTTGTCCTGAGGGTGCCAGGGAGCCTTCTTCACCACCAGCCCAAGAAAGAAGCACCAGTGAGGACAAGGGATAAACCTAAGGAAGGGAGCACAGTTCCTCACTGTGGGCCCCACCTTTGACCATCACTTCTGAACCCCAGCTTCATGGTTGATGATGCAAATGCCATCAATGGGATGACAGGGCAATCCCTCTCTCTGGAGAAACAGTGCACAGCCCCCTTTACTGGGCCAGACTGCAGACTTAAGTTCTCAGAGCAGGAGCCAAGGAAAGCAGAAGGAAAGGGCAACCGCAGGGGGAAGAAGGGGGGCAGGGTGCGATTCTGCCAGAAAGAGGGGGGCAACAGGGGAATCACAGAATGGGACATGAAGGGGAATTTCAGGCAGAGAAAGTGAAGCTCTGGCCATAAATAGGAGTCAGCTGCAGGGCTCACATTCCCAGCCTCACATCACTCACACCTTGCATTTCACCCCTGCATCCCAGTCGCCCTGCAGCCTCACACAGATCCTGCACACACCCAGACAGCTGGCGCTCACACATTCACCGTTGGCCTGCCTCTGTTCACCCTCCATGGCCCTGCTACTGGCCCTCAGCCTGCTGGTTCTCTGGACTTCCCCAGGTAAGGCTGAAGGGAGAGTCAGGGTCAGAGGCCTGTGTCCTGTCACCTTCTTTCCCCATCCCAGCCCCAACTCTGAGTGGCACCAATGATGCTGAAGACTGCTGCCTGTCTGTGACCCAGAAACCCATCCCTGGGTACATCGTGAGGAACTTCCACTACCTTCTCATCAAGGATGGCTGCAGGGTGCCTGCTGTAGTGTGAGTTGTGGGGAGGGTGTCTAGCCTCATCTGGGGCTCCATTCTCTCCGGCCTCTCACCCCAGGTTCACCACACTGAGGGGCCGCCAGCTCTGTGCACCCCCAGACCAGCCCTGGGTAGAACGCATCATCCAGAGACTGCAGAGGACCTCAGCCAAGGCAAGCCTGGCCCTCCCTGGCCCTGTCTCCTCGCCCATGATCCTTCCTCTCCTTCCTCCTCTAGATGAAGCGCCGCAGCAGTTAACCTATGACCGTGCAGAGGGAGCCCGGAGTCCGAGTCAAGCATTGTGAATTATTACCTAACCTGGGGAACCGAGGACCAGAAGGAAGGACCAGGCTTCCAGCTCCTCTGCACCAGACCTGACCAGCCAGGACAGGGCCTGGGGTGTGTGTGAGTGTGAGTGTGAGCGAGAGGGTGAGTGTGGTCAGAGTAAAGCTGCTCCACCCCCAGATTGCAATGCTACCAATAAAGCCGCCTGGTGTTTACAACTAATTGATCACAACCTGTTACAGATTTCTTTGTTC